AGTTAGGAGACCTGGGTGTGCCCCATATGTAAAGGAGGAAGGCAAACAAGAGAAAAAGACAGGGCAGGGCAAGCGCTGGCTTTAAGCTTTCCTGGCAGCATCCAGGTTAAGTGCACCTGCACCCAAATGCTGGTTCCATAAATGAGCCAGCTTTTAAGTGTGTGGCTAGGGAGTACGCATCCCACCAGGCATCAGAGAAAGCTGTTGCTGCATAGACAGGCCCCCAGGCTTGGCCTGGGAGCTTTCCAGGACCAGCAGGTAGCAGCTCACCCATGCACCTGTGTGCCTGCACTCTCACACTCACACATACCCCAGGGCACCAGGCGCACACTCCATGTCCCCTGCCCTGTGCCCCTAGTAGGTGATGGTGATGATGTGAGGCTCAGAATTAGATGGAAGGATGAATTCAGGGCTCTCAAGAAGGGAGAGATGCAACCTTCAGGAACATGAGAGTGTGGCCAGAACAGGATGAGTGTGTACGAGTGTGTGTATGTGTGTGCACGTCTCTGTGTACTGGTGCAGGCTAATGTAGGAGGGGGTTCTCTCTGGCTGTTCAAGGCTTATCTTGGAAGCCCACAGACTCTGCATCCACCCAGGTGCCCTCAAATGTTAGCACACTCATGGTATGATTGGACCCCCTCAGTTGTGATGGCCAAGTGCAGTGCACAGCCTGGATAACTGTACACAGCAGCCCTGTCAAGAGCCCACAGTTGGCCATCTCTGGACAAGAAGCCAGCTCTATCTCATATATACCTCAATTCCATGATTGAAGGCAGAATCCAAAACCACTGTGAATCCACTCAAACCAGGAGAAGAAGGTCACAAAGGTCATAGGATCAGAGCAGCTTCTAGCTGACACCCACTCCGTGGTGGTAAGAAGGGATTAGAAGATTGCAAACTGGGTTAAAAAATCCTCTCACCTACAGCTCAAGGCTGTAATCCTAAGGACTCTGCTTCTCTAAGCCTTGTTCTATTTTCAACTCTTTTCTCCAGGGTACAGTCTCCCCTGGGGCTGCAAGGATTTAGTGGAGACTCTTAACACCAGTTCTCTGGCATCTGTGAGTTTGAGTGTGGGCCATCATCTTCTTCCTTCTGCTCTCTCCCTCTCCACATTTCCCGGTACCATCTGATCCATCAGGCCCTTCTTTGCTCAGGCCTGAAGGACTCAGGCCTGTGAGAGAGGACGGCCCCGTTGTCGGCCAAGACACCTTTGGGCGAGGAGCAGCGAACAGGGCCTGTCCATCTCAGACGTCAGCCCCCTGAAGGCCTGAGCAATGGGCAACGTGATGGAGGGAAAGTCAGTGGAGGAGCTGAGCAGCACCGAGTGCCACCAGTGGTACAAGAAGTTCATGACTGAGTGCCCCTCTGGCCAACTCACCCTCTATGAGTTCCGCCAGTTCTTCGGCCTCAAGAACCTGAGCCCGTCGGCCAGCCAGTACGTGGAACAGATGTTTGAGACTTTTGACTTCAACAAGGTGAGCAGGGGCCCAGTGGCAGGGAGGGGAAGATGGGCTCACGGCGGCCGCGCCCCTCGCCCAGGACGGCTACATTGATTTCATGGAGTACGTGGCAGCGCTCAGCTTGGTCCTCAAGGGGAAGGTGGAACAGAAGCTCCGCTGGTACTTCAAGCTCTATGATGTAGATGGCAACGGCTGCATTGACCGCGATGAGCTGCTCACCATCATCCAGGTGCAGAGGGCCCGGCCAGGGCTGGGGGCAGCCCCTCTCACTTCTGCCCCTTCTTCCCTCCCAGGCCATTCGCGCCATTAACCCCTGCAGCGATACCACCATGACTGCAGAGGAGTTCACCGATACAGTGTTCTCCAAGATTGACGTCAACGGGGATGGTGAGGGGGCCGAGGAGGGGCTCCCCAGCGGACCTCCCCCTGATTCCCTTTCTCTCTACCCCAGGGGAACTCTCCCTGGAAGAGTTTATAGAGGGCGTCCAGAAGGACCAGATGCTCCTGGACACACTGACACGAAGCCTGGACCTTACCCGCATCGTGCGCAGGCTCCAGAATGGCGAGCAAGACGAGGAGGGGGCTGACGAGGCCGCTGAGGCAGCCGGCTGAGTGCACCGCCCGGCTGCTTCTGCACTAGCGGGTGGGGTGGTATGGTGGTGCCTGTTGGTGGTGTTCTTGTCTTAACCCTAGATAGAATCTAATGAACTCAGAGGCTTAGCTCGCCTCTTTAGGGTCCATGGTGGCAGCAGAGAGGCAGAAGTGGGAGTCCAGAGCCAGGAACAGTGAAGGATGGTTCCTGGCCCCTCTGAGTGACAGCTGGTGGCAGCACTCCTTGCTGGGGGGCACTGTTCAACATCCCTCTGCCGTCGGGTGACCCCCTAGCCCTTCTGACTCCTCTCCCAGCTTTTCCCAGCTTTCCCCACTGAGCTTCTCCAGTCCATGCTCTTCTGGACGTGGACTCTCTGAGGCAGAACTGAGCTTTTCCAGGCCTCTTATGGAATCCTGCAGATCCAGTGGCTGCAGCTTCAATCCCAGTGCTGCAATCACACATCCATTCTGCCCTGGGGGACCCTGGAGCCTACTTGTGCGCTTTGCATTTCATTGATTGACGCCTCCCTTCAACAAGCATTTACTGAGCGCCTACTATGTACTAATGCTAGATGTTAGATGTACAAAGAAGACAGTTTTCATCCTCTAGGAACTCATAGGCTAATGGTGAGACACACAGACAAACATCATTATAATAAAATATGCTAAGAGAAGTTATGAATAGATTTCTGTAGAAGACACCTAC